TGTGTTCTAGCATCTATATGGCCTGGCACACAGTAGGCACTCAACAAACAAATTTAATGGGTAACAAATGCATAAAGCAGAGCTAGGGCTTCGTGGGAACTACCTCATTCAGTTCACCTCCTTCGAGAAGGTAGCATATTTCTCCCCCTTTTATAGTTGGGGAAACTGAGACTCAAGAGATGCAAAGCCTGGGCCCACGTCAGGGTGGAAAGAGCAGCTGCTTTTGATCTCTTTCCACCCCGCACTGCCTCTCTGTCCCTTCTTCCATTCCTGGGACTTACTCTTGAGAGAGGCCCCAGGACCTAGGGAGATCCCCTCGAGTTGCAACAGCACGTCCCCGACGCCGCGCTGGCCGCGCTCCAGGATCTCTCCGGCACCGGGACCGATGCAGGGGCCACGGGGAGCGGTGGTGTCCAGGGCCCGGTCGGAAGTCAGCAAGTCCAGCTTCAGCGCGTTTCCCTCGAGGCGCCCTTGAGCTGTGGGGCGGAGCCGGGCGGAGTCCGGGGCTCAGAGGTGGAGCCAGGGCCGACCCCTGAGCCTCGCACCACCGCCAAGCCCCCGGACTCACCCGAGGTCGGCCGCCTGTAGTTGTCAGGACAGAGCGTCGGGTCTGGGGGGATGGGCCCCGAGATGCGGGACGGGCCCTCGCACATGCCGCCGGCGCCGCCCAGCAACGGTGCCCCGAGGCCTGCAGGGCTGTTTACCTCCCTCCCCGGGCCCCCTTCCCCAACCCCGGGCCCCCTCCCTCGCCCGGCACCCTGACCCTGGCGTGCCCGCCACTCCCGGGCCCCTGCCGGTCCCCGCCTGGGCCCCGGCCTCGCTCGCCACCTCCGCGACCTCTGCTCCCAGCCCACTTCTCGGTCCCGCTCGCGGCCTCTCCCCCGCGGCACTCGGGCAGGGGCTCACTCGAGAGGTTTTGCCGCCAGCCGCTGCCACCCGACGGGACTTGTTGTTGCCGGGCAACCGTGGCTTCCGTCCCCGGGGTCAGGGCCCACTGACCCCGGCGCAAAGCGTCCTGGGGCTTGTAGTTTCGGCCGAGGGTGGGCTCCGCGGTCGCCGGTTTCTCTTCCCAGCTCTGCCCTCGCTTGCTGGCCGGTCTCCGGGGTCAGCGCGGGGCCACCATCCAGCCCCTTGGGGCCCGCCCCAAGCAGCTGTCGAGGACGCACTCAGCCTGCGCAGCCATGGCCTCGGCAGGGGCGGAGAGGCGGCCGGGGGTCCAGGAGGCGACGGTCGTGGGGCAGGGACAGCTCACGGAGGAGCCCGGCAGCGCTCAGACCTCCGAGGTGACCGTCAGGCTGTTTAACCTTCAAACACAGGGCCGCAGCGCTCTGAGAGGTGGAACTGAGCGCCCCGACCCGCTAACTGCCAGGCTGGGCCCTCCAGGCGGGGAGGGGCACAGGCTGGTGTCCTTATTCCCGTTTCGGTGTCTAACGTTAGGTGTTCAGTGACGGATCCCTATGTCCTTTGCCCGGCCATGGTGACCGATGGCCTGTGTGTCATCTCTAGTGTCCAGTGGCGGGAGACCAGTTCCTGGTGCCTGCCCATGAGGCCCGCGGAACCCAGAGTGAAGACCAGCGCCCAGCAGGCGCAGCTTCGGAGTCGGAGCTCCAGGAGGAAGGACCCAAGCTGGGGGAGGAGCGGCCCAAGCCGCATGCCGGGGCGCTAGAGGAGAGAGGCCCCAGGCCCGTGGTCTCCATTGTGAGGCCCCGTCATGGTCCAAAGAGAAAGCCTGTCAAGTGAGGGGGCTCTCGGGGGGAAGGAGCTGCAGCCCCGGGGTTGGGGCACACACCACAGTAGGATTCCTAAATCCTGCACTCCTGCAGGGAGGATTCTCGTCCCCAGCCACTACCATCACTCTCCTCCCGTTCCTCAAGAGCCCCCGTGTAGGGAGCAGCAGGAGAGTGGGAGCTTCAGGGCTTGTAGGGGCCTGGGCTCACTGGCCTCTAAGCCTCTTGGGCCTGGGGTCTCATTGACCAGGAACGGGACAGGCGTCGAGCCCTGGGGCTGTGGGCAGGCTGGGCTATTCCCTGGGCCAGGGAATGGGAGCCAGGGCTGGAGCCTGGCTCAAGTCTCTTGTCCCTGGCTCAGGTCTCTCAGCCTCCCGGGCCTTCGTGCCCATCTTAAGGCTGAAGCTGAGCTGCCACCCAAGCTGCCGCTGCAGGAGGAGGAGCCAGAGGACAGCCAGAGTGAGCCCTCACCATCTGCCAAACAGCACAAAAAAGCCAAGAAGCGCAAGAGCCTGGGGGCTCCCGTGCTCCACGCTGTGGCCAGCATGGTGTCTGCACCCTTAGAGACATTGAGGCTGGAGCGTGAGTGGCAGTCCCTGGACTGTTCCTTCTCCGGGGCCCGACATGGCACAACCTGGCGCTCTAGCCTCTGCCCTGCCCTGGGTCTTTGCAGGAAAGGCCCAGCGCCTGCGGCCGCTGTACCAGTACGTCAACTATTGCAACCCTGAGCTGAACCAGGCAGGGAAGGGGGACGGGGAGGCTGAGGTGGAGGCAGAGGCAGAGCTGGCCCCGGTTCCCGAGGAGGGAGGTGTGGAGCAACTGCAGGCCTTGCTGCCCTTGGCAGGTGAGCTGGGCCCAGGCCTCGCTTTGCCCTGTCCCAGTCCACTAGTGACCCCCACCCATGCCCTGGCTCCCCTCGGAGAGGAGGCTGGAGAGGAGCCTGGGGGCTTGCCCAGCTTGGGGGTGAGTGACCACAAGGCCGAGGTGGATAAGTCAACCCAGGTGGACATCGACAAGATGCTGAGTGTCTGCACTGCTCCACTTGTCCCCCCGCTCTCTCCTCAGTACAAGTGACTGTCCCGCCCCACTGGTGGCTCCCCTCCTTCCACGCCTGAATTTGGCTTCAGGCTTCCTGTGGGCCTAGGCCCTCTGGTGGCGGGGGCAAATTTGGCACCTGCCCCCACTTGGGACTTTGGTCTTGCTGAAAATAAATATTTTTCTTTTTCAAAGACTTTGTGATTCCCCAGATAGGTTGCCTGAA